CCAAGCCTACATTTCATCTTTTATTCTTCGCACCATCTGAATACTAGAATTATCTTTTACTATCGTCTTAACTGGAAAAAATAAAAATATCTAAACTTTAACATCATTTTCTCAATTTGGTACTGTCACAAAAAAAAAAAAAAAACAGTTTTAAAAGTCTGCCCTTGAAATGATATTTGCAAGAACAGCAAGGTGTAAGCAGTAACCCAACCTCCAAAAAATACAGTTGTAAATCTTACAGCTGTAATATAGTTGTAAATCTTAAGACAGGTCAGGAATCCTAGACCCAGCCTTTACTTTGAACATCTGGCAGGCCTCAGGGAAATAATGGAGATTCGTGTCTGTAAACAGTCTTTGCAGATGCTCTGATGAAAAGGTGCCCTAAGAGGCCCAGAACAGTGGTATCACTGCACCCACTACTGCAAACATGAAATCCTCCTCTGTCCCTCCCTGCATTGCACCACGAGACTCGTGGCACACACGGAGGCCTGTGCAAGAACCTCTCGACGATTCCTTTAAAATGTGGTAATATAAGGACGCCTTTGGTGCTGGGCCTCCGTAAACACTGAGGATACCGGATGTGGCCAGGCACACCTCAAAGTCTTGGCTCTCCAAAACCAGGGCCTGGTCGAGAGTTTTATTGGACACCGAGTTCCTGCGAATATCTCACTTTTCACACAGGCACTGCCAATCCCTACCCTCCAGTACCCTTCCTCAGCCTCCTGCCCCACTCTCGCCGCGAGTGTGGGCGTCCCAAAGAGCTAAGGAGGGTAAGGTTGGTTAGAGCGCAGGGGCCAAGGCCGCGGCAGCGAGGCCGTCCAGCGCGGGCTAGGATCCCGCCAGCCCAGCCCTGGAGCCCGGCCGCCTGGCCCCAGCCCTGGCCCGGGCCAACGCGCCGCCGCCACCGCCTATCAGCGGAGCGCAGGGGCGGGGTGCTGTCCGGACTAGGCTGCCGGGCCGGCGGGCGGGGGCGGGCGGGGACGGGCGGGGGACCGACCTCTGCGCAGCCCAGGCCGCCGCGCGCACACACCGGGCCCGGCTCCTGAGGGCGCCAGCGCGGCCCCGGGGAGCGCGAGGAGCCGGCGAAGCGCGCGGCCTGCCGTTGGCGGCCTGGTCCGCAGCGCCCTGCGCCCACCCGCCCCGGACGTGGGGCCCAAGCCCCCGTGAAGATGGTGTCCTGGATGATCTCCAGAGCCGTGGTGTAAGTGCCTCTCACTGCGCCCTGCAGCCGGCTTGAACAGTATTCTCATTTTTTTTACTTTTAGGCTGGTGTTTGGAATGCTTTATCCTGCATATTATTCATACAAAGCTGTGAAAACAAAAAACGTGAAGGAATATGTAAGTATAGTTTTATGAGTGATTAATCTGAGTGTTGTTTCATGAGTATTTTTATTATTTCCAGGTTCGATGGATGATGTACTGGATTGTTTTTGCTCTCTATACTGTGATTGAAACAGTAGCCGATCAAACAGTTGCTTGGTAAGTTTTACTATTGAGAAGGGGCCAGACTAGGCAGTTTATTTCCAAATGTTTTTCTTATTAGGTTTCCCCTGTACTATGAGCTGAAGATTGCTTTTGTCATATGGCTGCTTTCTCCCTATACCAAAGGAGCAAGTTTAATATATAGAAAATTCCTTCATCCACTTCTTTCTTCAAAGGAAAGGGTAAGATATATAAATTACTTCCGTAAATAATTGTAAAACTAACATCTGTGGCTTTTTCCCCCAGGAGATTGATGATTATATTGTACAAGCAAAGGAACGAGGCTATGAAACCATGGTAAACTTTGGACGGCAAGGTTTAAACCTTGCAGCTACTGCTGCTGTTACTGCAGCAGTAAAGGTAATTGTTCATTTACCTTTTTAATCCAATGTCTGTCTCTTTGTCAATGGCAATATCTTGGTAGGATTTCTGGCTTACTTCTGCACCTCTACTTCAATCAATTTGAGGTAACCGATTATTCAAAATAAGGCATGAAAAAGTCTGTTCTTAAAACTTGGTACTTAGCCAGTTACTAATGTCATTTGTTGTGTTTGCAAGCCAAGTTATCAAATGAATGTGTTCTGTAAAAATTTGCATTATGGTTTTGGATTTCTTTGCATGTTGTAATTTGTGTGATTTATTTTAAATACTTTAGCATAATTGATTTTGGTGTGTTTGGTATGGAAAGAAAATAGCCTTCTGTGTTCCTTAGTTGCTTCATGTATAAAATGGGGGTAATATACCTGTGAGAATATTTAAAAGCACAGTGCTTGCTTGCATATAGTAGGAGCCCAATAAACATAAATATCATGTGTCTATCTCCATTCAAAATTCAAGTGAAAATTTAAGTTTTTTGCTATTAAATTAAATTGAGATTGAATAGTATTCTGCTTTCAAGTTAGTCTGTTTTAGTTATCTTGAACTAAAACAACTCTATGGAAATAAATATTCCAGTTGAGTGGTGATTTTATATAACTAATAGTGAAGGGATATGAAATGAGGGCACTTTCACTTTTCAGAGAGGTCTTTGACTCAAGTATCAAAATGAATGTAATGAACAAGAAGGAAAATTCAAATTATATACCTAATAGCATTACATTGAGGGTTAAATGGAAGTTTATTAACTATGCAGCACTATACATGTAAGATAACTATATTATTAATGATTATTAATGGTCAGCACTTTAATATAGCATAGTTTTCTTGTTATTTGGCTTTTAAAGGCTTTTTCTTTTATTAGGATAGGTTTATAAATGAATACAGAAATAGCAAAGTTTTCAGCTTAAAGGACTATGTTTTATTTTAGAAGTTCATTTTGTTTTTTATTTCTTGCTTAGTGAAAATGCATTCCTGATTTCCATATCTGCTAAAAAAGATTATCCAGGAGATAATCCAGCCACTGGGAATTCTAAAAAGAGGGAATAGATGCAATTATCAAAGAAATAATACAATAATATTTCCCAGAACTGAAGGATATGAATCTTCAGATTGAAAGGACCCACCAAGTACTTAGCACAATGAATGAAAAGAATGACTGACTCTAAGTGAAGTCATTGGGTATCCCAAAACACCAGTGATAAGGAAAGAATTCATAAAGATTCCAAATATAAAAAGCATGTCACATTTGGCCAGGCACAGTGGCTCACACATGTAATCCCAGCACTTTGGGAGGCCGAGGCAGATGGATCACTTAAGGTCAGGAATTCAGACCAGCCTGGCCAACATGGTGAAACCCCGTCTCTACTAAAAATACAAAGATTAGCTGGGCGTGGTGGGGGGGCGCCTGTAATCCCAGCTACTCGGGAGGCTGAGGCAGGAGAATTGCTTGAACCCGGGAGGCGGAGGCTGCACTGAGCCAAGATCACACCACTATACTCCAGCCTGGGTGACAGAGCGAGACTCCATCTCAAAAAAAAAGCATGTCACATTTAAATGATGTAGAATCAGAATGACATTAAATTTCTAAACAGTGACAGTGAAAGCTTGAAGACAGTAATACCATCCATGATACCATCATGATTTTCACCCTCAAGAACTATTAACAGTCAAGCTCTCAATTGTGTTAGCTTAGAATTAAGAAATTTCTTAATTCTAGGCATGCAGAGTCACAAGATTTACCTACTGGTTATCTTTTGTCCAGGCAGATATGCTCCCCAGAGCTAGGGAATGGTCCACAAAAAAGAAAACCCATGGGATCTGGGAAACAAGTCATTCAGCACAGAAAGGAGATGACAAAAATTCCCAAAGAGAACACCACACAGCAAGTCCAAAGTGCAGCCAGCCAAAACTGGATGTGGTGGATGAAAGGTGCCAGGAGGGATGTCTCTGGTAGACCTACAAAGCCAAGAGGATTTTTCGTGCTGCACAGGGATGATACTAAAACCAGTGAGAGGCTGGGCGTGGTGGCTCACACCTGTAATCCCAGCACTTTGGGAGGCCGAGGTAGGTGGATCACCTGAGGTCAGGAGTTCAAGACCATCCTGGCCAACGTGGTGAAACCCAGTTTCTACTAAAAATTCAAAAAAATTAGCTGGACATGGTGGTGGGCACCTGTAGTCCCAGCTACTCAGGAGGCCAAGACAGGAGAATCGCTTGAACCTGGGAGATGGAGGTTGCAGTGAGCCAAGATCACGCCATTGCACTCCAGCCTAGGTGACAAGAGTGAAACTCCATCTCAAAAAATACTAATAATAAAATAAATAAATAAATAATAAAAAATAAAAGCAGGGACTCTGAGGGCATGCTTCAACCAGATGACACATTGGCTGTAGGCCACTGGTGCCCATGTAGCTGCACATGATCCCTGAGCACCATGAAAAAATACATTGGCGGCAATGTAAAGAGGAAGAGGGTAAGACAATGAAAAAGGAAAAAAAAAGGCATAATCATTAACTCTGGGGAAAAAAGTTACATAAGAAATGAAATAATGGAGTATGACTGCATTTACATTATAATAATGAACACAGACTAAGGATTTAACAACTGTGGTTTTGCCATATTGAGAGTATGGGGGAAAGAGAAGGAAAGTGGAAGAGAACTAAAATCCTCATTTGTTACAGTAGGAAAGTAGAGGGTTTAAAGGAGTTGCATCGGCAGCGGATGAAGAGGAGAAGGAGACTAAGAGCTTGTTGCTTTTTGCTATAAAATTTAGCATTTTTGATTTTGCAAATCAAGTGCATGTATTTATTTACACCCAATGAAGATGCTATCTGAATTTTTCATATTTAAAAGCATCCTTCAACATGGTTCTATGGAGAAAAACTGAAAATTAAATTTCAAGTTGAAAAATTATTTAGAGAACACATTTTAGAATATTGTCTCAAAAAACAAAGAAGCATACAAATCCCATTTTTCCTCCTCACTTTTAACATTTGTGTATAATAATCTATTATTCTCCTATTTTGTGAGACACCATTGTACATATTGTGACTATTTTGTGCAGTACTTGTTTTATTTTGACTTGTGTTTACTACTCCCACGTAGGGCATCAGCAGTCCCCACTCTATTATCTTATCCTCATTCCCTTCCTCATTTATTTTTATCTTACACTTCGCCTCCATTGGTATTTAGCATTCTACATATTATTTATTCAGCATCTGTTTATTTAATGCCTACTGCATAGTAGGTACTGGGAATGTAGCAATGAACAAGATAGATATAGCCCTCACCTGCACAATCTACTGTCTGTCTGGAGCTAATGTCTGTATTAGCTAGGGAATAGCCCACAAAAATTTTATTTCTAACTGAAAATTTTATTTCACCTCTGGTTGATAAGACCCCACCCATGGCTGGGCGCAGTGGCTCACACCTGTAATCCCAGCACTTTGGGAGGCTGAGGCGGGCGGATCACAAGGTCAGGAGATTGAGACCATCCTGGCTAACACAGTGAAACCCCATCTCTACTAAAAATACAAAAAATTAGGTGGGCGTGGTGGTGGGTGCCTGTAGTCCCAGCAACTCGGGAGGCTGAGGCAGGAGAATGGTGTGAACCCAGGAGGCGGAGCTTGCAGTGAGCCGAGATCGCGCCACTGCACTCCAGCCTGGGTGAGAGTGCAAGACTCTGTCTCAAAAAAAAAAAAAAAAAAAAAAGACCCCACCCATTACCCTTCATTATTAAAATAAGCATTATCTCACAGGAATACTTTTCTGTAAAAATGCCACGAAAACAAAAATGTGTCTATTTCATATATCTATTTTTCTGGCTCTCTTGTGATTTATTCTTTTAATTTATACGTTTAACACCTTAAAATCACGTGTTTTAATTTATACGTTAACACCTTAAAATCACGTGTCCACCCCAAAGGCAGTAATATTGATAAAAATCATCTAAGTCACTCCTGCAAAACAAGTAGAAGCCCATATCCCCTAAATGAAATCAGATACTGGATTTGGAACTGTTCCCATTTGTTTGCAATGTTGTGATTCTTTTATCCATAACATCCCTGTATGTAAGGTAACCTTCATTATTCTCATGAGTACCGGAATGTTGGAGACCCCATCCTGGAGTCTATATTATTCACTAGCATATTCATTAAATATGCTGAACATAGCGTAATGTTAACCCTATTTGCCTCAAGTTATACTGTGCTTATTTTAAAGTACATGAAATTAGTTTCATCTCTGCAGATGTCAAACAAGGGCATTGTCATAGAAGAATCACTGAACCAGACACTTCATACTGAAGAGTAAATTGAAACTGAAATAGGAAATAGGTCAGGTTTAAGGAGAAGCTGCAAGAAAGCCAACAGTAAGATCTGAAAATTATTTAACATTTTTACAATATATAGTTTGTTTAAAGTATCTTTCAGGCTTAAAATTCTTGGACTCTTGGTGTGACCTTTGAAGAACGGGTAATAACGCTGACTAGGTTTCCCAGGTTGAACCACCTGAGCATGTTAAAGGTGAAAATAGGAATCTAATCAGAACATTTATTACACCGTAAAGCAATTTTCTGAAAATGTTACTCAGTTCTATGACCTCATTACCAGGCATCTGTTCGCAAGGTCACTGTACAAGTTTATTTTGGCTGAGCAAAGCATAAACATTTGAAGGACCTTCAAGGATTTTGCTGAGGATGTACAGCATTCCATAGCTTTTCACATGAGAAACATAGGTGGTTTCGTGCAGATGAGCAACACTACTGCCAGATGAAGGACAGATGAAGAAAAGTACTGTTAGTTGTATTAACCATGTCTTTGAATTTCTCTGGCAGCCTTTTTTTGGTGAATTTCTTTAGCAGATATAAGAAATCAGTTACCACAGACTTTTGAGCTTTACAGGTAAAATTGTTGAAATCTAATTAACTTTAAATGATCCCGATTAGGTCAAAAATCCGAACATCTTACTGTCTATGACTTTCTGTTTGTGAATGGCTTTGAGGATATACAGCTTAGTATTATACACTTAAAAAAAAAGGGAAGAATGTTTGTCCAGACAATGGAAAAAGAAGGTTGTACTATTTTTCCTAAAATCTAGGGAAGCAGAATGGTATAACAAACATTGAATGCTACAGCAATTGAGTTAATCTGGATTTTTTTTAGTGCTGATTCCACCACAAATTAGCCACGAGATTTTGGGCAAATCATCTGCATTGATCTAAGCATTAATTTTTCTCACTTGTAAAACGAAGAGGTGAAACATGATTTCTAAAACCCCTTATATCTCTAAAACAGTGGTTCTCAACTAGAGGCAATTTTGTGCCCCTACCCTTACCACGGGACATTTTAGGTTGTCACCACTGAGAGGGGGCTGCTACTGGTATCTAGTCGGTAAAGAATGGTCAGGGATGCTGCTTAATATTCTACAAAGCACAGGACGTTCCCCACAACAAAAAATTATCTAACAAAAAATAGCAAGAGTGTTAAGGTTGAGAAACTGCTCTAAAAGTATGATGAGTCAGAAAAAACTAAAAGAATATATAAATATGTATAAGTAGTTTTGGTGGTAGGTTACAAATAATTTTTACTTCCTTTTTAAAATTTTTCTCCATGTTATCAATGTTCTTCAGTAAATACGTATTGCTTTAAACTCACTAAAATATTTTATTCACCTAATGCAAATGCAGTCAATTCCATTCTGGGCTTGATCAGATTAATTGTTAAATGTGCATGGGGAAATGAGATTTCCCTAAAAACTGGGAACTAACCTTATCTGCAATTATAATGTAACATCAGGGATCAACAAGAAATAGAGCTTAGTGGCTATTCTTTACTGAATAGTATAATAAGAATTATTCTGTAAAAGAATGTTTTGTGCTTGTACGATTATAAAGCATTGCTGGTTATATGTTTTTAAATCTGTGATTTAAAATGTGAAGAAAATAAAGGTTTTATACAAAGGTGCTGATAAACAAAATAAGTTCTTATTTAAAACAAAATAACTAATGTTAATGTAGTGTTTAACCAGGAAATGAAGTATTTAAACAAAGACAGCATTATTTGAGTGTAAAGAAATTGGAATTACTCATACATGCAGGGCCCCTTTTTATGGATGCCAACCACGTGCTTGGATACTTGAGTAGACATTCAGATGTCCTAGTGCCCTTGGATGTAAATGAGCTCTGTGTGGAGCCAGTGTGGGGAGCTGCTTCTCAGCTGAAGAATCCCTTCCAGAGCCTGAGTGTGCTAGCTCTGGACCCAGCCCTCCTGCCCAGTCAGCCCCTGCAGTATTCTCAGTTTCTTACAGAGGCATTTGGGCCCACCTAAATCCAAAACCTGAGAATTTAGTGCCAGCTGAAGTTCAGATGGTTCAGAAACAGTTCTGCTCACGATGATCAGTTTCAATGTGTAAAATATTCTACAGAATACTTAATTACCTGGACTTTTACATTCTCATCATAATCTCTGTTACTTTGATTGTTAGGATCAATTTTAACATACACAGAGTACAGACAATTCTGCAGAGAATAGGATCTAAAGTGCTGAAATATGGAATTATCTTGTGAATGGTAATCCCGCCTTTCCTCTTTATTGACTAAGACCGCTGTTTCCATACAGCAGACTAGACTAGAACTTTTCTTTTTCTTTCTTTCTTTTTCTTTCTTTCCTTTCTTTCTTTCTCTCTCTCTGTCTCTCTCTTTCTCCCTCTCTTTGTTTCTTTCTCTCTCTCTCTTTCTTTCTTTGTCTTTCTTTCTTTCTGTCTTTCTTCTTTCCTTTTTTAGAGACAGGGTCTCGCTCTATCACCCAGGCTGGAGTGCAGAGTTGTGATCACAGCTCACTAAGGCCTCAAACTCCTGGCCTCATGTGATCCTCCCACCTTGGCCTCCCAAAGTGTTGGAATTGCAGGCGTGAGCCACTGCACCAGGTCCTTTTCTCATTTTTCTTATACTTTTGTCTTAATATTATATAAATTAAATAGAAGAAAATAGATACACAAAGCATTATTAATTTAAACAAAACCAATCCCTTTTAGCATTGTTATTTACAAGTGACTATAATGTTCTATTTGTGGCCTCAAAAATAGACATTTTTATTTTATTGATGGGAATAAAGCATTAGATACAGGACACATGAGTGAGAAATGGATTGGAAATTCTTATAGTATGCCACATATTGACTAATTTTGTAATATTAAAGACAATATTTTAAAAAAGGAAAAAAGTCACCCATCCCATCTGCCTAAACATTGTACTGTTGTTAGTTTTGCATTTTTCCATGCCTACTTATAGCCATACTGCATACTTGCAATCATATTATGCATGTGCTATAGAATTCTGGGGTAGAGGGAAGATATCTCCACTTACCGTTAATATAGCAAACATAGTTCCTTTATTACTGGACTTTTTGTGCTGAAGATGTAAAAACTGGAAGGAATAAGGTAGTCTTCAGAAGTGATTACTTTGTAATTATACCCATCCTTTAAACTGGTTACATTGGATACATGTAATTTACGTAATGTTTTCAAAGTCCACAATATTGCACCAATTTCTCTCTTATATTAGTTTTATTCTGGATCCATAAAAAATATACAGTGGAAAGTCCAATTTTCCAAGGTAATAATGGCTGTTAAAGTGTTGGAGGTTCTCAAAGAGGGCTCATATTCCCTTTTTGCTTTTCCCTACAGTGCCTGGCTTTCCTGAAAGCCTTGAAGAGGTTGATAATACTTGGGTATTGATAATAGTAGCATTGGTTACTCAAGAGCTAAATTTAAATCCAGCCTTTAGATAGATCACCCAGATACCTCAAGGTTGGGCCTTGCCTTGCTCATGTTTATTCTGAACCTGAAGCAAACCCTTGGTAGGTGGTGTAGTCTATCCATGGAGAAACCTGTGGCCATACCTGTAGTTTGCTGCTGAACCTCTGCAAAAAACCTACAGTGTTTACATTAAAACATGCTGCCATCTATGGAGAAGTCTTTAACAGTCAAGAGTAATGAAAAAGAAGGGACATAAAAAGAGTATTTAGTTTACTTATTACATGCTCAATATCAGTAGCATACCAGGCACACCAGGAGAATAGAAGAAGCCTAAGATTTGTCCCTCTCCTCTAGTGTCTTAAAAGTCTTGCTCTGGAGGCAAAATATACCTATCCCAACAATAGAAGTAACAGTAGTACGTGAGTTCATTTGTGAGGTATATCCCAAGAGATTTGTTGATTATGCTTGTTAAACATACCAAAGTTTGGGGATGATATAATTATAAAGCTAGACTGATTCCATTGTACTTTGAGTCATTTGTATCCTGAAATGTACCTTCTTGAGTGGGAGGGTTTGGGAATTATAGCCAGCCTTGGAAATCGCATGTGAATTGAGTAAAGGGTATCATGGACATGCATGTCATTTGTCATCTGTGTGGCAGTAAATAAAGAAATCAGAAATTGCTGAGAGAAGGCACAGAACTACGAAGATGAAATAAAGAGAATGACATTTCTGAGAAACAAGGCATCCGTTTCAGATGAACACTGGTCACTTCCTCGTAGTATGTCTCTGGAGTCTTCTGTCAACTATCTGTTTGATAAGTAAATGATATCTAATAAGGAGGAAGCAAGTATAATAAATTAATCCATGCCACAAATGTTTTTTAAATGTGTGAAATCCAATTATTTT